ACTTAAAAGCTAGTGGACTGATAGAAAATTCAGTCCCCGTTACTTAACTTGGATTTTGAAAACCGTCCCCTCATTCAGGTTTACACAGAACATGCTATTGCCCGTCTAAGCCTGAGGGGACCACACACCCCAGAAACACCAGAGCAGATCATGTTCAAAACCGCCGACTGTCCTGAAGACAGTTGACAATTCATGAGTTTGACGCACGTTTTTTCCAGTCCAAGAGCTGGAGCCAGATACCCACCCGTGACGCCCTCCCACATCTTCCAAACGGGCACTTCCAAACCTTGTCCTGGGCATGTTTCCAAGCCAGCCTCACTGCTGCAGGCTCATGTCATGCCCTCTCTCCTGCGTGCTCCCAGATCCCACCCATCCTTAAAAGCCCACGGCCACGGCCACCTCCTTCCTGCCTCACCCTGGCTCCCTCCCCGCAAGGAGGAAGCGGCCCCTCCCCGCTGGCGTCCTGTCTGTCATAGGGCCTTAGGTTCTTGTGTGTGTGCGAGCCTGGGTTACGTGTCTTTCCTTTTCCACTGTACCTGGCACAGGTAAATACTCATTCAGCCTGACTTGGACCTCAGTGATGGCTCCAGACCGTGGCTTTGAAGAATGGGCAGAATTTGGATGTAGGAAGAAGCAAGGAAAGGAGGGAGAGTTTCCGGTGCAGGGAGAGAGCCCTGCCCTGGGCATCCCTTAGGCAGGTGTTGGAGGGAGGCCCCCAGCACTGGGGCCCCAGCAGCATGGGTCTGCCCTGCCGTGTCCTTCCCCTCCAACCTGAGCCCATGCAGCATCCGTGGGGCCAGTCCTTCCAGGGAAGTGGAAGCCACCCTGGGAGGAGCCTGGCTACCAGACCATGATGGCAGGGTGGGAGAGATTTGAATATTCTTACTGCTCGTAGCTCAGGAAGTGGCAGCACCAGTCCCTTGTCCTTTGGGGCGATGACAACAGAGAAGCAAGCCTTGGGGGGCAGGGCTGCTTTCCCCCCAAAATACAAGTAAGCACAAGGCAGAGCGGCGTGCTTTGTGTTGACGTCGCAGCAGCAGCCATCCTGGCAGTGAGGGGTCACAGTCACGGCCACAGGCTCGCCCATGCACAGAGGCACGTTCTCGAAGGCAGGAAGAGCGTGGGTGTGCAGAGGTGCAGGGAGGGCGGGACATCCCCAGGGAAGGAGTTGCGTTCAGGATGGGCAGCTGTGCCAAGTTCCCAGCTGGTAGGAAGACAGGAATGCAGGTTGATTGGGAAACAGGAGAGAGGGCGCAGCGGCTGTGGCAGCTGCCTGGGGTGTGAGACAGCAGCAGGTGTGTGTCAGGGATGTGGGGAATTTTCTACCAACCTTCTTTTTAAGTTGAGTCATTTTCTCTCTTGGTCCTTTGCTGCTTTATTTTTTTTTTTTTTTTGAGACAGCATCTTGCGCTGTCACCCAGGCAGGAGTGCAGTGGTGTGATCTTGGCTCACAGCAACCCCCACCTGCTGGGTTCAAGAAATTCTCCTGCCTCAGCCTCCCAAGTAGCTGGGATTACAGGCATGAGCCACCATGCCTGGGGTTTCACCATGTTGGCCAGGCTGGTCTTGAACTCCCAATCTCAGGTGATCTGCTTCCTTGACCTCCTAAAGTGCTGGGATTACAGGCATGAGCCACCAAGCCTGGCAGTCCTTTGCTTCTTTCCTCCCGCCCTCGTCCGCCAGTAGAACCTCAGAATTTGTGTCACGGCCATTGACAAATATGTCCCGTGCTGTGAGCATTTTGGAACCGGGACTTGACTCTGTGGCTGATCTGGAGGCGCTCTGGGCGCAACATGAGATTTCGTGCACGATCAGCCAGCTGTAGCCAGTTTTTCCTGGTGTGCGTGGTCCTGTGAGTGCCTCACCAGGGTCCCTTGGAGATGGGTGTGACTCAGGTAAGGTGTGTTCCTTTTCTTCTTCTTCTTAAGCTCACAGCGTTTCCCCTCTTCTGTCCTCTAGCTGGTCAGTGAGAAGGTCGGAGGGGCCGAGGGGACCAAGCTGGATGATGACTTCAAAGAGATGGAGAAGGTGAGGAAGAAACTGCGTGCTCTGTGTGGTGGTGTGGAGTCTTATATGCTGCTTCTCTTCACAGAAGGTGGATGTCACCAGCAAGGCGGTGACAGAAGTGCTGGCCAGGACCATCGAGTACCTGCAGCCCAACCCAGGTGGGTGCTCCAGCCACTGCCAGGGCCTGCCCCAGCCCACACCCACCTGGCCATCCTATCCCAGCCTCGCGGGCTAAGCTGACCATGCTCAACACGGTGTCCAAGATCCGGGGCCAGGTGAAGAACCCCGGCTACCCGCAGTCGGAGGGGCTTCTGGGCGAGTGCATGATCCGCCACGGGAAGGAGCTGGGCGGCGAGTCCAACTTTGGTGAGTGGTGCTCTCTGGAAGCCACGCCCACCGTATGATGGCTTCCCCCACCACTTCTCCACAGGTGACGCATTGCTGGATGCCGGCGAGTCCATGAAGCGCCTGGCAGAGGTGAAGGACTCCCTGGACATCGAGGTCAAGCAGAACTTCATTGACCCCCTCCAGAACCTGTGCGAGAAAGACCTGAAGGAGATCCAGGTGCTGCTCCTGCGCCAGCCTGGGGCCTGTCCACTGGTGTGACCCATGTCCCCCACGTCTCCAGCACCACCTGAAGAAACTGGAGGGCCGCCGCCTGGACTTTGACTACAAGAAGAAGCGGCAGGGCAAGATCCCCGATGAGGAGCTACGCCAGGCGCTGGAGAAGTTCGAGGAGTCCAAGGAGGTGGCAGAAACCAGCATGCACAACCTCCTGGAGACTGACGTGAGTAGCTCGGGGTGTCACATCCTGAGAAGGCAGGAGCCCCTGAGCCCTACTGTCCCCACAGATCGAGCAGGTGAGTCAGCTCTCGGCCCTGGTGGATGCACAGCTGGACTACCACCGGCAGGCCGTGCAGATCCTGGACGAGCTGGCGGAGAAGCTCAAGCGCAGGTGAGCCCAGGGCCTTGGTCTCTCCAGAGTCTGGCTCGGTCCACTCACGCCTCTCCCTTCACAGGATGCGGGAAGCTTCCTCACGCCCTAAGCGGGAGTATAAGCCCAAGCCCCGGGAGCCCTTTGACCTTGGAGAGCCTGAGCAGTCCAACGGGGGCTTCCCCTGCACCACAGCCCCCAAGATCGCAGGTAATGGGGCATGGAGCCCTCTTGCGGAGGCAGCCCACAGCCTCCTCGTTTTGCTTGTGTTTAGCTTCATCGTCTTTCCGATCTTCCGACAAGCCCATCCGGACCCCTAGCCGGAGCATGCGTGAGTGTTCCCAGGCCCGCCTCGACCTCAGTGCCCCAGCCCCACAGCCCGCTCCCGCCCCCAGCGCCCCTGGACCAGCCGAGCTGCAAGGCGCTGTACGACTTCGAGCCCGAGAACGACGGGGAGCTGGGCTTCCATGAGGGCGACGTCATCACGCTGACCAACCAGATCGATGAGAACTGGTACGAGGGCATGCTGGACGGCCAGTCGGGCTTCTTCCCGCTCAGCTACGTGGAGGTGCTTGTGCCCCTGCCGCAGTGACTCACCCGTGTCCCCGCCCCGCCCCTCCGTCCACACTGGCCGGCACCCCCTGCTGGGTCTCCTGCATTCCACGGAGCCCCTGCTGCCAGGGCGGTGTCTGAGCCTGCCGGCGCCACCTGGGCCCCGGCCCTTGAGGTACTCCCTGAGCAGGACCCCACACTTGGGTGGGGGGGCTTATCTGGGTGGGTGGGGATGCCTGTTTACACTAGCGCTGACTCCCAACGGTGACGGCTCCCTTCCCCACTCCATGGCGCCAGCCTCCTCCCCCGCTCCCCAACTTCTCGCCCAGCTGGCCGAGGCGGGGCAACACTAAGGTGCTCTTAGAAACACTAATGTTCCTCTGGGGCAGCCCCCACCTCCGTCCTGACCCGACGGGGGCCCGGCCCACTGCCTACCCTCGAGTCCCGCAGCCTTAACAGGATGGGATCGAGGGTCCCCATGGGGTGGCTCAGAGATAGGACCCTGGTTTTAAATCCCTCCCAGCCTGGTGCTGGTGATGGGCCCTGGCCCTACTCCAGGGCCAATGCACCCCCGCCTCACACACGCACTCCTTCTCCTCAAGGCCAGGGCAGAGGGCCTCACCGCCTCCCGGGCCTGCTGTCAGCTTGCAGCCCGGGGACAGAGGCCAGCTGGGATCTGCCTGAGGACAGAGAACATGGTCTCCTGCAGGGCCCTGCCTCCCAAGCCCCGCCCTCAGAAAGCCAAGTACCTTTTCAGCTTTTTAACTGCCCCCATCCCAACCCAGGGAGGCCTGTGTCACTCTGGCACAAGCTGCCACCACCAGCCACCCACACCCACCCCAGCACACCTCACACGGGACCACAGCCGCGCTGCCGAGGGCCAAGCACAAAGGTTCCAGTGAGCGCATGTCCCAGCCCCTGGTGGCCAGGCTCCCCTTGCTGAGCCGCTGCCACTTCACCCTGTGGGAAGTGGCCCCAGCCATCTCCTCTAGACCAAGGCAGGCAGCCCCGACATCTGCTTCCTCTATCGCCCAATGCAAAATCGATGAAATGGGGAGTTCTCTGGGCCAGGCCACATTCACATTCCCCTCCCCCTGTGGTCCAGTGAAGCCTCCGGACCCCAGGCTCTGCTCTGCCCTGCCCTGCACCCCCCTCGTCAGAAGTACATGAGGGGCGCAGAGATGAGCACACAGCTTTGGGCACGGTCCAGGGCAAACTGAAATGTACGCCTGAATTTTGTAAACAGAAGTATTAAATGTCTCTTTCTACAGCCCCTTGCCTCGTCTTGGTGCAGGGGTGGGC